CTGCCTACCCACTCCTTTCTCTTCTGAGCCATATGCCGCATCCCTCAGAACCCCATTCCCTAAGATTCTGCGGTCTTCCATGTTAGGTCCCGGCAACTGCCACACTAACCGTCAGCTGCTCGGACCCCACCCGCCGAACGCCAGAACATGTGGGCGCGGGGGCGGGGGGGGTCGTCCTCAAGCGCCCCGGAAGTCACCACCCCCCGTCGCCAGCGGAGGCGCCCGGGCGGGGCGCGCGGCTGCGATTGGCGGGAAGATGGGACGATGCGTTACGTGCGGAGATGCGTCCCCCTCCCCGGCGCTCCTGCGCGCGGTTAGCTTGGGGAGGGGCGGAGCGTGCGGCCCTGGGCGGCCGTTACCGGGAACAGTGTCTGGCCTCGGGTCCCGTGACCCTCGGCGGAGCTGGCGGGAGGGGGCGGAAGTGGCAAGAGGGCGTGAGGAGGGAAGGAGAGGGAGGAGAGAGAGGAGAGAGAAGGGCGGAGTAGGAGGCAGGGGAAGGGGGCGGGGCGGAAGAGTCACGTGATCCGGCATGGAGGCGGTGGCGGCGACCGGGAGGAGCCGCCGGGGCAGAAGCCGCACTTGTTAGTGTGGGGGGAGGTGGGGGCGGGGGACGCCGACACCGTCACCGTCACCCAGGGACGCCGAGGAGAAGGCGGGAGGGGGGTGGGGGCGAGATCAGGCTCCGACCCCCCGCCGAGGGGATGAGGGGAGCATGGGTGCCAAGGAGTCACGGATCGGATTCCTCAGCTACGAGGAGGCGCTGAGGAGAGGTGAGGGGGGAGGGGTCTGGGCGAGCTGCCTGGGAGGCCCGCGACGGGCAGCCTGGAGGGTGGGTAACCGGGAGGGAGAGGGGAGATTGAGGGCGTGGGGCGCCTGAGGCGGAAGGGAAAGGCGGCCGGCCTTGGGGAGTGTGGTGGAGGAGAGAGGTCGGGTGGGAAGCAGCGTTTGGGAATTAGGGCCGTTTGGAAAGGGGCTTGTCCTGAGAGAGGGGGATCGGCGCTGGCAGGGCAGTGCCCGTGCTCGCTGGTGGCGTTGTGATCCTGGATGTGTCCAGGGAAGTCCTCTCCCCGTTTTCTTGGGCGGCTCCAGCCCATCCAGCCCCCCTCATCCTTCATTGCCATTTTCTCCTATCATTCCTTCATAAAAACCTCAAATAACATCCTAACCTCGTTCCTAACAGCCTTAGCTGGAAGGGGACGAGGAGGCGGCTGCAAAGCGCTCCTCTCTGCTACTGGAAGCCCCTTCGTATCTGGGGAGTCCCTGCCTTTTCCCAGAGCCTATGCCTGTCTCTTGAGGGCTGTGGCCATCCGCTTCTGCCACCCTTCACCGTTTGAGCGGCTGACTTTGATAAGAACGATCTGAAATGAAGTTGTGTTTGAGGTGAGATGAGACTGGACAGCTGGCGTTGGCACCAGACCTTGTCTTAGGTTTCATCTCCTCCGACGTTGACCAAAGCCTTTGACTGCACTTGATGCCCAGTTCTCGCTCCATCCCTCTCCATGAAATGGCATTGGGAAGTCCAGCATTCAGATATTGTGTTAAATCTCCCTTTAGAGACTGGCCTGGCTGCCAGTCCCGGCCTGCTGCTTATTGGCTCTGAGGCACAGTATATTGTTGGCAGCCCCAACCCCCTACCACTCACTCTGATACCGCTGTCCATGATCACTAAAGCACACACTAACTGGAAGTGTCTTGTTGCACAGTTTATGGCCGGAATGTCTTAATTTTTCATGACTGGGATTTCAGTGTGTGTAGATCTGTGTATGCTTGTATTTCTTTTAGACATTTAATGGATATTCTTGGTAAGAAGTGAAAAAACATTAAGAAGATTAGGAGCTAGGCATTATTGTTAACAGGTTTCCAAGTCAAGAAATCAGCCATGCTCCAGGTGGTTTTAGTAGCTAAGGATATAAAATGGTAATTAGATTAAAAGACGGGTATTCAAAATGAGGCTTGAGAAGTGAACTCTTGTTCGTATATAGGAAGAAGAGGGGTAAGTGGGTAAGTTCAGTTGACCATCACCTGACAGTAAGATACAGAATTGAGATGTATTGGTGGTGGTGGATTTACCAGAATAACACAGATATGCCTTTTATGTCTTTCTTTCTTTTTCCCTTGTGGAACAGTATAATAATTGTTTTTATGGACAATCTCATTTGAACTTTTTTTGTCTGCCCCAATATGAGAAATATTCCAAATTCTTGATGTGTTTCCAGCCCTAGTAGGCTAGTCATTTCCGGGATGCTGTTGAGCCTGACAGGTCTGGCCTCAATTAGGCAATGGCTTACATGGCATGAAAGAGGACATTAGTCAAACTGATTTACAGCTTCAAGGTTCAGAAGTGTTTCTTAAGTTTGAGGGTGTGAATACTAGTGATGTACCTGGCATTGAGAAATTCCAAAATTAAACTTGTATTCAGCTCTAGCCTGCTTAATCTCCTATCAAACTAAGATGGTACGTTTGTAAATACAAATGAAGTTAATTGCATTTTAAACTGATCTGACTGGAAGGTTTTTGTTTAATTTCTTATACAGTGTCTGCCTGTTGAATTTTAAAACACATGTATTTGAAGAGATAGCAAAATCTTTGTTAAGAGCTTATTTGTAACTATTGGAATGAATTTATGTTTTTTTTTTGAGACGAGTCTTGCTCTGTTGCCCAGGCTGGAGTGCAGTGGCGCGATCTCGGCTCACTGCAAGCCCCGCCTCCCGGGTTCACGCCATTCTCCTGCCTCAGCCTCCCCAGCAGCTGGGACTATAGGTGCCCGCCACCACGCCCGGCTAATTTTTTTGTATTTTTAGTAGAGACGGGGTTTCACCGTGTTAGCCGGGATGGTCTGGATCTCCTGACCTTGTGATCTGCCCGCCTCGGCCTCCCAAAGTGCTGGGATTACAGGCATGAGCCACCGCGCCCGGCCGGCATGAATTTATGTTTTACCAGTTTGCTTTAGAGGAAAATTAAAGCAAAAGAGAGCAGCAAGTTGATAAAATTGTATTTCTAAATGTAAACCAGAAGCCCCCTTCTTTAAGCATGGTCCATTTAGTAAATGTCAGACTTTAATATAGAATTTAAGATTACAAAAAAAGTTTATGAAGCTTTTTTTTTTCTCGAGACAGAGTCTCGCTCTGTCGCCCAGGCTGGAGTGCAGTGGCGTGATCTTGGCTCACTGCAACCTCCGCCTCCCGGGTTCAAGCCATTCTCCTGCCTCAGCCTCCCGAGTAGCTGGGACTACAGGCGCATGCCACCACTCCTGGCTTATTTTTTGTATTTTTAGTAGAGATGGGGTTTCATCATGTTAGCCAGGATGGTCTCAAACTCTCAACCACAGGTGATCCACCAGCCTCGGCCTTCCAAAGTGCTGGGATTACAGGTGAGCCACTGCGGCTGTCCCCAGAATCTTTTGATAGAGCTAAAAATGTCTTGGAACCTCTTTTGGGCACTTGAATAATATAAACAGTTGGTAAAACCTGCATTCATTGGTTTCATCTACTTGTTTATATTGTATAAAATGAATGGGGGAAAGGGTAGATAGGATTTGACAAACACACATTAGTCCAGTGTGTGCAAAACAAGCTTGACAAAACTACAGAAATACTTGCCTCCTTGGCTTTACTTAAAATTATTGAATGCTAAATAATGCCTAGACACAGGTAGTATTTAAAAAAATAGGCATATATTACCACATACAAACATGGAATTGCAGGCAGTTTATCTTGCAAAGCGGGGCCTTGGAAACGAAGTGTTATGTTAATGACAGATAACACTTACTGGGCCTGAGTGGAAGGGCAGTCTAGTGACTTCAGTTACATTTTAGAAGCACCTAGAAATTAGGAAGATTGGTTTTTGCACACTATTTTAGCTAGACTGTTTGTCAGTTGTCTAAACCTTAACGTTTTCTAAAAGTGTACATTTAAACACTGTTAGGGAGATGTATTACTGGTAGCTTTTATTTTTTGGCTTGAATCTATCTTTCTTAAATATTTTGAGTAAAACACAAGGAAAGCCTTGACTCTTGTTTATATTGCGTGTGTTTTCTAAGGAAGTACACTTGTACTTCATGGATACTGGAAATTTGAGCAGCACATTCTTCATCTCTTTATTTCACCTCCTTGTTGCATCTAAGTTTGTGGCTTGTGTATTCTTAAAAACGTGTTTTAAATGCTTGGAACACAGCATTCAAAAACCGTTCGGTGAAAGATGAGTTGCATTTTAGATCCTTTTAGAACTCTAAGACATCTTAAAAATCTTCACCAGTTTTTTAATTCTTCTGTCTTATCTGCTTCTCTGTCCTTCCTTTCATCTTTCTGGAAACAGGATTATAAGGCGATGTGTGTGTGTGTGTGTGTGTGTGTGTGTGTGTGTAAGAATCGGCTGAATTAAAATGATTCTTAACTTTTAAATTGTAGTAATAAAATACAGTGGGTGAATTTCTTCTAATCCCTTTCTTTAAAATCTGGCATTTATATTGCTCTTAGTAGCTGAGTGATGAACTATAGTGTGTCAAAAAGTTATGTTATGGATTCATATTTTAAAATGTCCTTTTGCTCATTAATTCAGCAGATTTTTACTGAAGGCTGGGTATGAATTAGGCACTAAGGAAATGGATAACCAAGACCCCTCTCTCTAGGATCATATAGCTTGGGTCAGTGATCTCCACTAAGTGTATATAGACAATCCCCGACTTACAATTTAACTTTACGATGGTGCAGAAGCTATATGCGTTCAGTAGAAATCATATTTCAGTAAAGTATTAATATTTAGTATTAATAACCATAGTATTAATATTTCAGTACACTAATAAATTACATGAGATTTTCAATGCATTACTGTGTTATTTTGTCCAACAGTATGCTAATGTAAGTGTTCTAAGCATGTTTAAGGTAGGCTAAGTTATGTTCAGTAAATTTGGTGTATTAAATACATTTTTGACTTAATGATATTTTCAACTTATGATGGGTTTATTGGGAGGTAATCTCATTGTAAGTTGTATCAAAGAATGTAAGCCTATTCATAGAGGATGCGAATAAAATACTAGAAATTCTGTTTATAGTTCTAACTTGTGTATGTTTAATAATGCACATAATATGTTCAAAAGTAGTATATATGCATATCATTTATAAATGATTAGCTTATGGTATATTAAGTGCTGCAGTGCTATAGGAGAAAGTGCTACGGAAATACAGAGTGTGTATGGGTGTCTCTGATGGCCTAGAAGTGCTGCTAGCACTGTGCTCATTTTATAGTATATGCTCAATAATTGAGTGTTAAAGGATTTAATTTCCTAGTCACTTATAGGTAGTTGTGTTTGCTAGTGGAATAATTAAGCATGTAACAGTTGATAATTCAGTACTTTTCATTTTGCTTATCCACCAAATCTAAGATGCTTTAAAACATTGACTCCCAACTAAGATTTTGTTCACCAATTTCTCAGTATTAATCTTAAAATTTCGTTAGATTTATACTACCTATGATGTGATGTTAGTTCGTTTAGCATAATGTATCATTCTATACACGGAAATTGAATTTCACAGTCAGTACCTTCTGGGATGCGTATTTATCTCCCTTATTAAAGCACTTATTTGCCTTCCTATGAATTTTTAAAATTCACCAGTGAACTTTCTAGCATTAGTTTGGAATTGTTGGTTTCGGTTAAGCCTTTTAAAAGTATACCAGATCTTACTATTTGTAAAGGAGAAAAATGGGGCAGTTTTTAAGTAGTCTGCTTATATGTAGTCACCTGAGTGATTACAAAGGTGCTGTTTTCACTAATCTCACTGTTTCACTAATTTCACTGTTTTCACCTCACTAATCTTTAGTTCGTAGGTTTGGTGTGTCTCTGACAAGAGGAGATAAATATATTGATGAACTCTGGATTTTGGGGGATGAGCAAAATGAGGGGACATCACTTGCTGGTTAGTGAGCTCCCCATTTACCAAACTGGACAGCTCTTGTTTGTTTTTCCTTGTTCATTGTCTCTCTTTGTGCTTAGTGAGACTTTACAGTGACAGCACTCAGGGTTGCCTTCCAGAAAGATGTGTAAGGAAGTTAGAGTTGGGATTGTGATGCCCAACCCATAGCCAGATATTTTCTCAGGACGAGAAAAGGAAGATTTTTGGCACTGGATTACATGCTTGGATCATTGGAAAAGTTAGAGAAGTGATTATTATTTTTGTTGTCACTAGAGAAAAATCTGTTTTTGCAGCACCAGAGTAATGCTGAGAGTTTGAATTAGAAGCTTTAATGTTAAACAGCTGCAGTGGTGGAGGGATTTTTTTTTTTTTTTTTTTAATTTATGAACTAAAAATTAGTAGTTGGATAGTGTACTGAGAAGATTAAGGTGGGACTGACAGTTCTTTTTATACTGTATCCGGGAAGCATGGCTTCTCCTTTCAGAGCTTGTTTATGCTTCTGCTTTTGCTTTTTGGGCCTCATGACATATTTGTGTTTAAGTTGAGCAGTTTAATGTCTTTCTGCATTCCAATAAGTCCTCTCATTTAATAATAAAGAACTCTTGGAAGTTAGAGGTATGTAGTTAATTATTGGCACAAAAGCCTGGTAAAAACTAGCTTTTCAAGTGTTTCCTTTATTGTTCTTTCCGTTTGTTTCTTTTGTGTTGTGTGTGTGTGTGTGTGTTATGCAGCAATAGAATAGAATTTTCTTTTATAGTCAGAGATGTATCCTAAGATGTATCTATTCAAAGATGACCAGAATTCAAGACCTTTCCTTAACACCCCTCTTTATTAGGGACTTAGTATTCATTAACATAAGGCTCTTTTTAATTTTTTTTAATTATCTTTTTCTTTTTTTTTTTTTGAGACAGAGTCTCTATTGCTCAGGCTGGAGTGCAAGTGGCGTGATCTTGGCTCACTGCAACCTCTGCCTCCCGGGTTCAAGCTATTCTCATGCGTCAGCCTTCCAAGTAGCTGGGATTACAGGCACCCACCACCATGCCCGGCTCATTTTTGTATTTTTAGTAGAGACAGGGTTTTACTATGTTGGCCAGGCTGGTCTGGAAGTCCTGACCTCAAGTTATCCACCTACGCTGGCCTCCCAAAGTGCTGAGATTATAGGCGTGAGCCACTGCTTCTGGCCTATTTATTTATTTTTGAGACAGAGTCTTGCTCTGTCACCCAGGTTGGAGTGTAGTGGCGCAATCTTGGCTCACTGCAACCTCTGTCTCCTGGTTCAAGCGATTCTCTTGCCTCAGACTCCAAAGTAGCTGGGACTACAGGCGTGTGCCACCACACTGTCATGCGCGTCCATGTGAAGAGACCACCAAACAGACTTTGTGTGAGCAATGAAGGTTTTTAATCACCTGGGTGCAGGCGGGCTGAGTCCAAAAAGAAAGTCAGCGAAGGGAGATAGGGATGGGGCTGTTTTATAGGATTTGGGTGGGTAGTGGAAAATTACAGTCAAAGGGGGTTTTTCTCTTGCAGGCAGGGGCGGGGGTCACGAGGTGCCCAGTGGGGGAGCTTCTGAGCCAGGAGAAGGAATTTCACAAAGTTAATCGCTCAGTTAAGGTGGGACAGGAATAAATCACAATGGTGGAATGTCATCGGTTAAGGCAGGAACCTGCCATTTTCACTTCTTTTGTGATTCTTCAGTTGCTTCAGGCCATCTGAATGTATTGTGCAGGTCACAGGGGATGTGATGGCTTAGCTTGGGCTCAGAGGCCTGACAACACCTGGCTAATTTTTGTATTTTGTAGTAGAGATGGGGTTTCGCCGTGTTGTCCAGGCTGGTGTTGAACTCCTGGCCTTAAATGATCCACCCGCCTCCACCTCCCAAAATGCTGGAATTACAGGCGTGAGCCACCACGCCCAGCCAGGCTCTTTATTTTAGGGATTTTTTTTTTTTTTTGGACGGAGTTTTGCTCTTGTTGCCTAGGCTGGAGTGCAATGGCACAGTCTCGGCTCACTGCAACCTCCGCCTCCCGAATTCAAGCAATTCTCCTGCCTCAGCCCTCCGAGTAGCTGGGATTACAGGCACGGTGCCACCATGCCCGACTAATTTTGTATTTTCAGTAGAGACGGAGTTTCTTCATATTGGTCAGGCTGTTCTCCAACTCCCGACCTCAGGTGATCCGCCCGCCTCGGCCTCCCAAAGTGCTGGGATTACAAGCATGAGCCACCGTGCCTGGCCTAGGGCGGCGCTCATCACTATCTTGTGAATAAGATTCAGGAAAACTGATGTTTTGAAACCTTGCCTATAACATGTTTGTTGGGGTACTAGACACTGGACCGCATTAAAAGCAAAACTATGCTAAAGTGGGATTTTACAGAGGAAGTTGTCCAGTGTCTTTCATTTCTGTAAAGAAGCTTGGTTGCCCCAGCATCTTATCCCTGTGGCAAAAGCCTTTTAACATTTGCTATGGTTGCCTTTTGGTGATGACTCGTGAAAGGGTCTGGAGAGATTACATTATGAAAAGGATCTTTCTAACAAGATAGGCCTCCACTAGTCTTTCCCATGACAGCAAATGGCATCACTATTGCAACACAAGTACTAAACTGAAAAATCTAGACATATCCTCAGTTCCTCCCTTTCTCTCACTTTCTGACCATATCCCCTTATCTCCAGTTAGAATCTGTCACCAAGTTTTATTAGTTTGGTATTGAGTTTAGTCTGTTAGCTTCTGCTTAATTGCCTCCACTTTAGTCCCCACTGCCATCATCTTTTGCTCCAAGACACTGTGCAGTAGTTTCCTAGTTTCACACAGTCAGTGTATTCTTAAAATCCAAACCAGATCTTGTTATTCCTTTCTTTAAAGTCTATAATTAATTTTTAAAAATGTAGTCTTTATAGTGGTCTACAAGGCTGTAAATAATTTGGTTCCTGCTTAAAACTCCAACCTCAATTGTAGTAATTTACCCCTTGCCTCCTGTACACTAGCTACACTAGCCATCTTCTTGTTCTTGGAACCTATTCTGGCTTGCAGCCTTTGCATTTGCTACTTTCTCTCATCCTGGAAAGACTATTTATGAATTTTTACATGTCTGGCTCATTCTCATATCTGATGGCCACAGCTCAGATGGCCTCAAGGACGCCTTCCTTTATCACCTCATATGAAGTGGTATTTGTCTATCACTATTGTGCAATATTCTGAACAGTTTGTGTACAGCCTTTATCATAATACGTAATTATCACGTTTATTGTCAGGTCTGTTGCTGAATCCCCAGTGTCAGGATAGGTGCAGTGCCTAATGTATTTTAAGTGCTCAGTAAATATTGGATGTCTGGATGAATGTATAAATGTATAAATAATGGAGAGAAGTTGTGGAGAGCTTTCATGTTTGTCAGATCGGGGGGTAAAAAATAAAGACAGGAATCGAGTTATACTATATGTATCCACCTCAAAATTTCTTTTCCTTTCAGCAGCTTTTAAAAAGTTTGTGCTTAAAGTTTTTTTTTTTTTTTTTTGGGACGATGTCTGTCGCTTCCCAGGCTGGAGTGCGACCTTGGGATCACTGCAACCTCTACCTCCTGGGTTGAGGCGATTCTCCTGCTTCAGCCTCCTGAGTAGCTAGGACTACAGGCACAAGCCACCACGCCCAGCTAATTTTTGTATTTTTAATATAGACGGGGTTTCAGCATGTTGGCCAGGATGGTCTTCATTTCTTGACCTCGTGATCCACCTGCCTCGGCCTCCCAAAGTGCTGGGATTACAGGAGTGAACCACCGCGCCCGGCCTGTGCTTAAAGTTTTAAATGATAGTTAAAAATAAATAGTCCTAAATATAGTATGTAGTTTTGTCTGTTTAGTTCAAATATTTGAAGCTGATAAATAAATTCCTGTGAGATTAGTATGGGGTAAGTATTGTACTTATGAACACTTGAGAATGTCTTTTGGTTATGTATAAAATTTAATAATTTTATTCCTGAAATAATCATTTTTATATGATGACCTTCATGTACTTTTCATTTATGATGACAAGTATTATCCTACTGCCATATATGAAGTTAGAGTTAGAAAGTTATTTGCTTAAAGTGTTATACAGAGTTATATAAAATTCAACACACAGAGCTCTCTCTTGGTTCTAAATAATCCAGGTGATTTTAAATTAAATTTTATGATTAACTTTTTTTTTCTTGGTCTAAGACTCTTTTTCTCTTATATTCCATGGCTAATGCTTCCCTCCCTCTTTTCTTAGTCTTTTGTTTTTGTTTTTATTACAATGGTATATGCACATAGTTTAGAATCAGATGGGAATACAGGGCTTGTTATGAAAATGGTACTGTTAGCTGGGCATGGTGGTTCAGGTCTCCCGAATTGTGGGGACTACAGGTGTGCACCACCACACCTGGCTAATTTTTTTAAATTTTGCAGAGACGAAGCCTCACTGTGTTGCTGGTCTGAAACTCCTGGCCTCAAGCCTCAGCCTCCCAAAGCACTGGGATCATAGGCATGAGCCACTGTGCTGGCTGGCGGAGGCCTCTGAGAGAACTTGACATCTGGGCTTAGTTTTGACAGATAAGGATCTGGCAAGGCAGGTAGTTCGAGGGGAAAGATACATGGCAGTTTGCCGGTGAGCTTATCTCACTATGCCAGCCTCTGGAAATAGAAATCATACACTGGCCCTAATTTCAAGACACTAAATCTTGTCAGGGTTTTGCTTCACAGAGAAGATGCATAAAATTTGGTCTTAAAAATGAGTTCACCATGCACACATACACACAAAAAAAGTAAATATTGCATTACTGTATATATGAGGTTCCAAAATAGGCAAAACTAATTTATGGTGACAGAATAGTGGTGACCTCTGAGGGTCGGTATCGACTGGGAGAGAACAGGAGAGAGCCTACTGGGGTGCTGGAAATGTTCTGTATCTTAATTTTGCAGGATAATTCCTTGGATGCATCCCTAAAAATTCAGTCAAGCTATATAGTAAGATTTGTACAGTTTACGTAAGTAATAGGAGAGATAAGAGGGGGAACCTGTGGAAATGCAGAACATTTCAAGATCTAGAAAGCAACATTTGCAAGGGTACACAGTGTTCAGACAGGGACCAAATCATAGAAACTACTAGGGCTTGCCATGCTGAAACGACTGACTTCAAACCATAGGGCATACGTACCTTCCACTGAAGAAGAGCACCTGAGTAAAATGACTAGAGGTGCATTTCAAAGATTATTCTATTGGAAATACAAAGAATGAATTGGAGGAGTAGGAGGCAAATAGTCCAAGGGACAGATAAAAACCTTTTTTTTTTTTTTTTGAGACAGGGTCTCCCTCTGTCACCCTAGCTGGAGTGCAGTTGTGCGATCATGGCTCACTGCAGCCTCTACTTCCTGCGCTCATGCAATCCTTCCATCTCAGCCTCCCAAGTGTCTGGGACTCCAGATGTGTGGACCACACCTGGCTAATTTTTTTATTTTGTTGTAGTGACGGGAATCTCACTGTTGTTTCCCAGGCTGGTCTTGAACTCCTGAACTCAGGCAATCTTCTGGCCTTGACCTCTCAAAGTGCTGGGATTACAGGTGTGGGCTACAGTGCCTGGCCTTATTAAAATGTTGACGTAATAAATGGGACTACCTAGTGCTGCTGTGCTTTCTCCTTAAAGGAGAAAGCTGACAGAATACAACTAGCAGCAGTAATCTGGTAAATTGTGCTTTCTAGAGTAAATTTTGTCTCATGACATTTATGCAAATATTCAAATGTTTCAGGAATATAAACATTTAAAATTTGGGTTATAAATAATGCCTCCTGGCTCTGAAATTATCTGAATTCATGAAGCAATCAGTAGTAAATATGAAGGAAAAATGAAACACAGCCTTATATGCAAGGACAAGCACAAATTTCTAATTCTTATTATAATTTGGGTGCCCACCTGGTTTTGAAGGTGAGCCTTGGTTTGACTGGTTCTGAGACATTTCTCTCAAATAGCAAATGAGTAGTGGGTATGAATAGGGTACATTGGAAAGTCATGTCAAAATTCCATGCAATTTTAGGAGCTTTTTTTCTCCCATGTAATTTATATAATTTGACATGTGTATTCCTATGTAAAATATTTAACCACTTCTCTACAATAAGCATTAAGTGGGCTAATTATTATGCTCTTCTTATTTCATATTTCTGTGATTTCTCTTATCTGGAATGACTTTTTTATGCCACCCAGGCTGGAGTGCAGTGGCACATTTACTGCTCACTGCAGCCTCAACTCCCCAGGGTCAAGCCATCCTCCTATTTCAGCTTCCCTAGCAGCTGGGACTACAGGTGTGCACCACTATGCCCTGCTAATTTTTGTGTTTTTTTGTAGAGACGGGGTTTTGCTATGTTGCCCCGGCTGGTCTTGAACTCCTGAGCTCAAGAGATCCACCCACCACAGCCTCCCAAAGTGTTGGGATTACAGGCGTGAGCCACTGCACCTAGCTTCTTTTCTAATTTGTTTTTATTCTGAGATCAGATGAGATTGGCATGTTCAGGTTGGTATGGCCATAGACTGCTTTTATCTATTCTAATAATTTTGTATTGTACAATGTGTTGGAAAGGCAAGATGAAGTTAGATTATGAAGGGTTCATTTCCATTCAATTCTGTCTATCCTTCTGGACTTTGCCTAAATCTTACCTTCTTTGGAGCTTTCCTGAACTTACTTATCTCCTTTGAATTCTTACATTTGGATCCTTTGTATTTGAGTATTTTTACATATATATGTACATAAATAACACATGTTTTATGTGTATTAATTTACTCTCCCAACTAGATTGAAAGCTGCTGAAGAGTAACCTTTTTTTAAAACCACATTGGACTGTTTTAAGCACAAATTTAGCATATGCTTGATGATTGAGAGAACCATATGGTTACAGTCATTGGTGTGTCTGTATGATTGTGATATGTTGCTATTTAAAAATCAATAGTTATTTCTTATTTAGTTTTCTGTTAAGCCATAACCTTTTGCTCTCATTTATACGTCTTCTGAACGTTAAGTAACATGTGGCTCATATTTCAAACTCCCAATTTGGAATTTTATAGCAATGTGACTGAAGTTTATAATTACAGGTCTCAGAGGACTGCACTACACAGAAGTTCTCTATGTGTTAGAAGAATTTATTAGAAGATAGACAATTGTAGGTTACACTGTAATTTAGAAGACTTTTGCGCATCTCATGTATTTGTGTCAGTTTGAGAATTTGAAAATGCCCCCAAAATGTCTGTTCTTCACTAGTGCCTCTTGTGATCCTGGCAGAGATAAGCTAAACTTTTGAAAGGGTAGACTTTTTCTGTTTATCTTAGTATCCTGAGTCCCTAAATCTGGAATGTAGTAGATGTTTGTGCATTTCCCTATGTCAGTGAAGTCAAAATACTACAGGTGGATTTTTCAGCTTTTCAAAGTTTTCACATTTACTAAGTCCTTCACAGTTATCTCCTACTAGTTAAAAAACTATTTGCCTCAATTTATGCCAGTGCTACTTTGACATTTGCATTGCTGTAAAACCCTTACTAAAAGGTATGTTTTTCTAGTATACAAATACATGTATGCAGCTTTTCTCATATCTTTGAGAAAGCAAAAAATTGTACTAAATTATGATTTTGACTGCAATAGGATTATGGCTTAGTCATGATCAGTATTATATTTTCAACTATGTCTTACTAGGATTATTGTAAAAGACTTTCAAAATAGTTCATGTGAATTTTTGTCTGATCTTCACAAACTCAGGTATGTACATAGCTCTCCCCCACCTTCTCCTGGCTTTGCCAATTTATTTTATTTTTATTGTGAATATATATATATATAGAACATACCATTTACCATTTGAACTATTTTAAAAAATGTACAATTAGTGGCATGAAGTACATTCACAATATTGTATAACCATCACCACTATCCATTTCCAGAACTTGTTCATCATCCCAAACAGAAATTCTCTATCCCTTTTTTTCCCCAGCCCCTGGTAACCTCTATTCTACTTTCTGTTTTTATGAATTTGCCTATTCTAGATACTTCATGTAAATAGAATCGTACAATATTTGACCTTTCTTATTTCACTTAGGATAATGTTTTCAAGGTTTATCCATGTTGTAGTACATAGCAGAATTTAATTTCTTTTTTTGACTGAATAATTTGTATATACTACATCTTGTTTGTACATCCATCTGTTGATGGGACATATTTGAGTTGTTTCCACCTTTTGGCTATTGTGAATAATGTTGTTGTGAACATTGGTGTACAAATATCTGTCTGAGTCCTGCTTTCACTTCTTTTGGATATAAACCTAGGAATGGAATTGCTGGGTCATATGGTAATTCTATATTTAACCCTTTAAGGAACAGCTAAACTGGTTTCCACAGCTTCTGTACCGTTTTATATTTCCACCAGCAATGCACAAGTGCTCCTTCCATTTTCTCCATATCTACCCAATACTTGTTATTTTGTTTTCTTTCAATTAATAACCATCCTAATGGGTGTGACATAGTATTGTCATTTTGATTTTTAGTTTCCTAATGGCTAGTGCTAATGAGCATTTTTTTAATGTGCTATTGGTCATTTGTATGTCTTTTTTGGAGACATGTCTATTCAATCCTTTGCCCATTTTTGAATTGAGATGTGTGCTTTTTTGTTGTTGAGTTGTAGTTCTGTAGTTCTTTATACATTCTGGATATTATTCTCACATCAGATATATGATTTACAAATATTTTCTCCCAAATATTTCTGTGGGTTACAGATATATTAATATCTGTGGATTGTCTTTCATGGTCTTGATAGGATCTTTTAATGCCCAAAAGTTTTTAATTTTGATGAAATAATGTATGTAGTTTTGAACTTAAACAATGTTACAGATTGTGCAAAGGGTATAACCATGAAATTCTGATAGAGTGACCCCACAGCTGCAGAAAACCAGAATAGAAAGAACCCTACTCTAAAACCCAAAAGACTTCCCTAGATAGAGTCCTTTGAAAATAATTTTCTAAATTATTCACACAGCCTGTGGATAAATTAAGAGGAAATGATATCTGTAACAGTGCTGCTTGTGATGAAAACACGGAAGAGTCAATTATATTATCAAATCTTAGCTGGAATGGAAAATCAGGAGGATATTTATTAGCAAACATTAATAAAAGGTTGGCCTTTATTATTGTAAGCATGTACACAGACGACAGCAGGTAGTCTCTACCATAAGAATGAGAAATGCCTCCTATCTTTATGAATTCTGAAATTTAACCTTTCTTAGCCCAATTGCTGTAAGGGCCTAGGGTTTATTTGTTATGTGTGTTATTGGAGTAGAGACTGTTCGAAGGTTAAGTGGGTATTTAGTGATGCAAGTGACATTTATATGTTTTAAAATCTTCTGCTTTTGTAGGCACTTTTAAAAATGAAATGCTATATTTTTAAACTTTTAAAAATTATTTTTTATTATTTTTTGCAGAGATGAGGTCTTGCTGTGTTGCCCAGGCTGGTCTCAAACTCTTGGCCTCAAGAGATCCTCCTGCCTTGGCCTCCCAAAGTGCTGGGATTACAGACGTGAACCACGTGCCTGGCCCAAACTTTTTAAAGACTTTATTTCTGGAGGCAGGTTCTCAGAAGATATCCTATCTTAATGGGCATATATATAGAGAGAGTAGTAGGTGAGTTTAAGGGGGATGTAAATATTGGCCGATTTCTTACCCATCTTCTGTTTCTGAATTGCAGTTACAGATGTAGAGCTAAAACGACTGAAGGATGCTTTCAAGAGGACCTGTGGACTCTCATATTACATGGGCCAGCACTGCTTCATCCGGGAAGTGCTTGGGGATGGAGTGCCTCCAAAGGTTGCTGAGGTAATCTTTTTGTTCTAAGTTTTCCTTTGAGGCTCCTAAGGTTGGCTTTATCATCTTTTTCCAGGTGATTTACTGTTCTTTTGGTGGAACATCCAAAGGGCTGCACTTCAATAATTTAATAGTTGGACTTGTCCTCCTTACAAGAGGCAAAGATGAAGAGAAAGCAAAATGTAAGTACTTTTATTATCTCAAAAATAATTCGAGATTAATTTATTCTATCTTTCTTTTTCTTAGACATTTTTAGTCTTTTTTCAAGTGAATCTGGGAACTATGTTATACGGGAAGAAATGGAAAGAATGCTCCACGTGGTGGATGGTAAAGTCCCAGATACACTCAGGAAGTGTTTCTCAGAGGTATAGTTAAAGATTTACATTTTATCCCTTTTACTAAACTTATGTTTTCTTGTTTTAATTTTAGGGTGAAAAGGTAAACTATGAAAAGTTTAGAAATTGGCTTTTTCTAAACAAAGATGCTTTTACTTTCTCTCGATGGCTTCTATCTGGAGGTGTGTATGTTACCCTCACTGATGATAGTGATACTCCTACTTTCTACCAAACTCTGGCTGGAGTCACACATTGTAAGTAATGACATTTCATTGTTTTCTGTTTGGGTTTTATAATCTTTTTTGATTTGACCCTTAGTGGAGGAATCAGACATCATTGATCTTGAGAAACGCTATTGGTTATTGAAGGCTCAATCCCGGACTGGACGATTTGATTTAGAGACATTTGGCCCATTGGTTTCACCACCTATTCGTCCATCTCTAAGTGAAGGTAGGGATCATTCCATTTTCTACATATGTTCATGTGATTTATGGCATCTCTTCCTATTTTACAGGTTTGTTTAATGCTTTTGATGAAAATCGTGACAATCACATAGATTTTAAGGAGATATCCTGTGGGTTATCAGCCTGTTGCAGGGGACCCCTGGCTGAAAGACAAAAATGTAAGTGTGTTAAACATTGTCAAAAAATTGCAGATTTTCCTCCATAAGAGTTTCTTTTCATTAGTTTGCTTCAAGGTATTTGATGTTGACCGTGATGGAGTTCTCTCCAGGGTTGAACTGAGAGACATGGTGGTTGCACTTTTAGAAGTCTGGAAGGACAACCGCACTGATGATATTCCTGTAAGTTATGATTGTGTATGTCTTGTTGCGTATTTCTAATTACTCCTTTGGGTTATTTTTAAAGGAATTACATATGGATCTCTCTGATATTGTAGAAGGCATACTGAATGCACATGACACCACAAAGGTGAGTCTAGATAGAACTAATTTATCTTTTTCAGATGTTCCTAACATGAGTGTCTCTGTTTCAGATGGGTCATCTTACTCTGGAAGACTATCAGATCTGGAGTGTGAAAAATGTTCTTGCCAATGAGTTTTTGAACCTCCTTTTCCAGGTATGTTTAAGGTAAATGACAGCAACAGAGGGAATAAACTTTGATTTACCATTTTTTTCCCTAGGTGTGTCACATAGTTCTGGGGTTAAGACCAGCTACTCCGGAAGAAGAAGGACAAATTATTAGGTAAATTTGTAGTTTCAATTATATAGTTGAAATTTGATGTATTTAATTTCTTTTGTACATACAGAGGATGGTTAGAACGAGAGAGCAGGTATGGTCTGCAAGCAGGACACAACTGGTTTATCATCTCCATGCAGTGGTGGCAACAGTGGAAAGAATATGTCAAATACGTGAGTTAGATTCCTGTCTATTTACATTTTTCTTGCTTCTTATTCTCTGATTTCCTGATTTTAGGATGCCAACCCTGTGGTAATTGAGCCATCATCTGTTTTGAATGGAGGAAAATACTCATTTGGAACTGCAGCCCATCCTATGGAGCAGGTCGAAGATAGAATTGGAAGCAGCCTCAGTTACGTGAATACTACAGAAGAGAAATTTTCAGACAACATTTCTACTGCATCTGAAGCCTCAGAAACTGCTGGCAGCGGTAAATATGACCTATTCCCCTGAGGTTTATTGATAAGAGATTCTATCCTCTTTTTTTTTTATAGGCTTTCTGTATTCTGCCACACCAGGGGCAGATGTTTGCTTTGCTCGACAACATAACACTTCTGACAATAACAACCAGTGTTTGCTGGGAGCCAATGGGAATATTTTGTTGCACCTTAACCCTCAGAAACCAGGGGCTATTGATAATCAGCCATTAGTAACTCAAGAACCAGTAAAGGTAAGTAATTTTACATCTAAACTTAAAATTATAAAGTCAACATTGTCATTCTATTCTTTCTCAGGCTACATCATTAACACTAGAAGGAGGACGATTAAAACGAACTCCACAGCTGATTCATGGAAGAGACTATGAAATGGTCCCAGAACCTGTGTGGAGAGCACTTTATCACTGGTATGGAGCAAACCTGGCCTTACCTAGACCAGTAAGTATAGTTAATAGTGCCTTATATAAGGATAGTGATCTCTTTTTATCTTTTAAAACAATAGGTTATCAAGAACAGCAAGACAGACATCCCAGAGCTGGAATTATTTCCCCGCTATCTTCTCTTCCTGAGACAGCAGCCTGCCACTCGGACACAGCAGTCTAACATCTGGGTGAATATGGGTATGATGAGCCTGAGAATGTTTCCTCAGCATTTACCGAGAGGTAACTTAAGAATGCAGCAAGAATACCATGCACTTTTTTCTTACTGTGATTACTGTAACCATAGGAAATGTACCTTCTCCGAATGCACCTTTAAAGCGGGTATTAGCCTATACAGGCTGTTTTAGTCGAATGCAGACCATCAAGGAAATTCACGAATATCTATCTCAAAGGCTGCGCATTAAAGAGGAAGATATGCGCCTGTGGCTATACAACAGTGAGGTAAGAGGCATCTCAGAGTCATAGAGAGTCTGAATAACAAAAACATTTCCTCCTCCTTACACAGAACTACCTTACTCTTCTGGATGATGAGGATCATAAATTGGAATATTTGAAAATCCAGGATGAACAACACCTGGTAATTGAAGGTACAAGATGGAAGCATGCATCTATATTAAATAGAAATTAACACATTCCTATCTGTCCTTCCAGTTCGCAACAAAGATATGAGTTGGCCTGAGGAGATGTCTTTTATAGCAAATAGTAGTAAAATAGATAGACACAAGGGTAAGTCTCCAGTATTATTTTTTAAAGAGATTCTAAGCTTTGGTTCTCATATTGTTTGTTCCAGTTCCCACAGAAAAGGGAGCCACAGGTCTAAGCAATCTGGGAAACACATGCTTCATGAACTCAAGCATCCAGTGTGTTAGTAACACACAGCCACTGACACAGTATTTTATCTCAGGGAGACATCTTTATGAACTCAACAGGTAATCTTTCTGGAGTCACTGGCCTCTTAACCTTTGGCAACAAATTTTCCTCTCAAACTTCTAGGACAAATCCCATTGGTATGAAGGGGCATATGGCTAAATGCTATGGTGATTTAGTGCAGGAACTTTGGAGTGGAACTCAGAAGAATGTTGCCCCATTAAAGCTTCGGGTAAGCAGGTTAAAATAATATAAAAGTATTTAAATAATGACTGTGACTTCTCTTATATTTATAGTGGACCATAGCAAAATATGCTCCCAGGTTTAATGGGTTTCAGCAACAGGACTCCCAAGAACTTCTGGCTTTTCTCTTGGATGGTCTTCATGAAGATCTTAATCGAGTCCATGAAAAGCCATATGTGGAACTGAAGGACAGTGATGGGCGACCAGACTGGGAAGTAGCTGCAGAGGTTTGTCAGTTTTGAGTTTCTAATGTAAGCAATGAGAGAAAATTCTCATCTTTTTTATTGCTAGGCCTGGGACAACCATCTAAGAAGAAATAGATCAATTGTTGTGGATTTGTTCCATGGGCAGCTAAGATCTCAAGTAAAATGCAAGACATGTGGGCATATAAGTGTCCGATTTGACCCTTTCAATTTTTTGTCTTTGCCACTACCAATGGACAGTTATATGCACTTAGAAATAACAGGTAGGTCAGAAAGTTCTGAAAAATTACTTGACTTTACCAATAAAAGATCTTTTCTCTTTACTAGTGATTAAGTTAGATGGTACTACCCCTGTACGGTATGGACTAAGACTGAATATGGATGAAAAGTACACAGGTTTAAAAAAACAGCTGAGTGATCTCTGTGGACTTAATTCAGAACAAATCCTTCTAGCAGAAGTACATGGTTCCAACATAAAGGTAATATTAACTACTCTAAGAAACTTTTGATTTCCCCCTTCTCATCTTGCTTCTGTTTCTGTAGAACTTTCCTCAGGACAACCAAAAAGTACGACTCTCAGTGAGTGGATTTTTGTGTGCATTTGAAATTCCTGTCCCTGTGTCTCCAATTTCAGCTTCTAGTCCAACACAGACAGGTAAGATAGAACTAGAACTCCTTCTCATGATTTTATGATACTGTACTTATCTTTGAATTTGTAGATTTCTCCTCTTCGCCATCTACAAATGAAATGTTCACCCTAACTACCAATGGGGACCTACCCCGACCAATATTCATCCCCAATGGAATGCCAAACACTGTTGTGCCATGTGGAACTGAGAAGAACTTCACAAATGGAATGGTTAATGGTCACATGCCATCTCTTCCTGACAGCCCCTTTACAGGTTACATCATTGCAGTCCACCGAAAAATGGTTAGTTAAATGTTAGGCAACTCACTGCCAGTTGAACTCTCTATTCTCTTGTTTGTACATACAGATGAGGACAGAACTGTATTTCCTGTCATCTCAGAAGAATCGCCCCAGCCTCTTTGGAATGCCATTGATTGTTCCATGTACTGTGCATACCCGGAAGAAAGACCTATATGATGCGGTTTGGATTCAAGTATCCCGGTTAGCGAGCCCACTCCCACCTCAGGAAGCTAGTAATCATGCCCAGGATTGGTGAGTTCAGGGGATCCATCTAAACCTGTGGTTCTTACACTCTTTTTGTTCTCTTCTGTTTCAGTGACGACAGTATGGGCTATCAATATCCATTCACTCTACGAGTTGTGCAGAAAGATGGGAACTCCTGTGCTTGGTGCCCATGGTATAGGTAAAGTGACCTGCAAAAGAATTACTTTAGTATCTTCCTCTGTGGATCTTTTCCCCCTTTTTAGATTTTGCAGAGGCTGTAAAATTGATTGTGGGGAAGACAGAGCTTTCATTGGAAATGCCTATATCGCTGTGGATTGGGATCCCACAGCCCTTCACCTTCGCTATCAAACATCCCAGGAAAGGGTAAGTATTTAGGGCCACCATAAAATGGTGGTCACCCCTTTCCTCCTGTTCCCTCTACCTGCAGGTTGTAGATGAGCATGAGAGTGTGGAGCAGAGTCGGCGAGCGCAAGCCGAGCCCATCAACCTGGACAGCTGTCTCCGTGCTTTCACCAGTGAGGAAGAGCTAGGGGAAAATGAGATGTACTACTGTTCCAAGTGTAAGACCCACTGCTTAGCAACAAAGAAGCTGGATCTCTGGAGGCTTCCACCCATCCTGGTATGTTACAGTCCTGCCTCTGAGAGAGCAGGAATGCAGATGTTTTCTACCTTTACTTCTCCAGATTATTCACCTTAAGCGATTTCAATTTGTAAATGGTCGGTGGATAAAATCACAGAAAATTGTCAAATTTCCTCGGGAAAGTTTTGATCCAAGTGCTTTTTTGGTACCAAGAGACCCGGCTCTCTGCCAGCATAAACCACTCACACCCCAGGGGGATGAGCTCTCTGAGCCCAGGATTCTGGCAAGGGAGGTGAAGAAAGTGGATGCGCAGAGTTCGGCTGGGGAAGAGGACGTGCTCCTGAGCAAAAGCCCATCCTCACTCAGCGCTAACATCATCAGCAGCCCGAAAGGTGAGGCCTGGGGGCCTTATGCAGGTGCTTTCTTTGTGAATCTTTTCTTCTGTCCTGTTCACAGGTTCTCCTTCTTCATCAAGAAAAAGTGGAACCAGCTGTCCCTCCAGCAAAAACAGCAGCCCTAATAGCAGCCCACGGACTTTGGGGAGGAGCAAAGGGAGGCTCCGGCTGCCCCAGATTGGCAGCAAAAATAAACTGTCAAGTAGTAAAGAGAACTTGGATGCCAGCAAAGAAAATGGGGCTGGGCAGATATGTGAGCTGGCTGACGCCTTGAGTCGAGGGCATGTGCTGGGGGGCAGCCAACCAGAGTTGGTCACTCCTCAGGACCATGAGGTAGCTTTGGCCAATGGATTCCTTTATGAGCATGAAGCATGTGGCAATGGCTACAGCAATGGTCAGCTTGGAAACCACAGTGAAGAAGACAGCACTGATGACCAAAGAGAAGATACTCGTATTAAGCCTATTTATAATCTATATGCAATTTCGGTAAGTGGTTTATTATATGGTTTTCAGAGAGTCTAACATACCTCCACTCTCTTATCTCTTACAGTGCCATTCAGGAATTCTGGGTGGGGGCCATTACGTCACTTATGCCAAAAACCCAAACTGCAAGTGGTACTGTTACAATGACAGCAGCTGTAAGGTAAACATTCTCAGTCTTTGAATGAAAGTTAGCTTTTTGTTAAAGGTTTTTCTTGCCCTTTCAGGAACTTCACCCGGATGAAATTGACACCGACTCTGCCTACATTCTTTTCTATGAGCAGCAGGGGATAGACTATGCACAATTTCTGCCAAAGACTGATGGCAAAAAGATGGCAGACACAAGCAGTATGGATGAAGACTTTGAGTCTGATTACAAAAAGTACTGTGTGTTACAGTAAAGCTACCACTCTGGCTGCTAGACAGCTTGGCGGTGAGGGAGATGACTCCTTGTAGCTGACATTTGGCAAAAGCGTCACTGAAAGGCAAGCTAAATGTAGTTATTTTATCCTGTGGCCCTGAAGCACAAAATAAAAATTCTAATTAAAATAGTTAACTTTAAGAGTAGTAATCATTTTATTTTGAAGTCTCATACAAGCTCTCCGATAGAGAACTTTCAGGCAGATCCCACCATTAGCCTGTAAACAAAAGGTTTGGCACCAGCCACCTGGGACCAAATAAGAATTCAATTGTGCTTGTCCAGATATGAACAAATATGTAGTGAGTATAGAGTTTACCATAATCATAACAAATATTAAAGATTTCCTTGGAGTCAGAGTAAAAAACAAACAATTATAATGTTGTCTAGGGACGACATGATATGCTACCTCCTTTTTCCTGAAGTTTTATTCCATTATATTGACAAGATGGAGAAAGCAAGATCACGAAGGTGTGCAAATGATTCTTAAGGCATGGACGAGGATTTTTCAATTTATTTTTTAAACTGTTTCCATACCCTTTCTTTGTCTTTCTTGCTTTTTGTTTTTGCCGTTGTATTTATGTTTGAGACACAACCAGTCATTGGTGGCAGGGGCATATAGTGGTCAGTCTGAAAGGGAGGCTCTCTTAAGAGCTGTGTGCCTTCCACCCAGAGCCTTGTGGGAGACCCAGTAGAAAGAAACAGCATCCTGGGAAATCCAGCTACCATGGCCCTCCCAGTGGAGGCATCTTACATTTAGGATACTTCAAGTATCCTCAGAAATGTATTCTGCACCCCCGGCCCCACCCATGCTGAGGGAAGGGGAGCAGTTGCCAATATTTGCACCATCTTCACATGCACCTGTTGCAACAAGAGCTTCTGGGAAGGTAAGTGGCATTGGAGCTAGATCACGTTTCACAATTAGTGGTTGTTCTTTTCTGTGTTTGTCTTGCACTTTAAAAAAGAGAGAACACATGCAAATGAACTTGCTTGTGTGTATTTGATGGCTCTAAGGGCTATAAATTACAAACAAAACACATCCCAGACATTAGGAGTTCATAAGTGTATTTAATGAAATTGGTGGTTTTAGGAAGTCAACTTTAGTTTTGCTTTGTTTGCATGTCCACTAATTTTTTTATTTTGATATTTGTCTTTTTTTTAAATTTTACAGTAGTCATCGAAAGTTATGTTTCTTTGCTTACTTCATTTTTTTCTCTAATCAAGACTGGAACAAAAGTATAAATATTATTTATTTCAGGTAGCATTTTTTTCGTGTAGTTTTTTAATATATACTTGAAGGAAATGTTTCACCTTATTTTTGGTCTTTGTTTATTCATTTAGACCCTGCAAGTTGATTCTCATTAATTGTCAGATTCCACTACCCTTTCTTCCTCATAGATAGTAATTACCAATGTAACTAAGTATTTGTGTTCTGATATCTGAGGCCAGTAACTATTAATATCTAGTTCTCAGAGCATTTGGAAAGGTTATCTTAAATGGCTACCTAAATTGAAATCCTTTTCAGAAAAAATATAATTGCAAGTAGGTAGGACTGGCCTAAATTGTCTAATGTAATAAAGTCAGACAAAATGCATACTTTATAGTTTCAAGATTTTCAGTATATAAAATCTGTCCATTCCCATTAAAAAGTGGAAGATTTTAAATAATTTCTTTACAGATGTTTTATTTAAGCAGGTAGCTCAATCTACTAATGTTGTTTGATCTGTGTTTGTTATACTGGTTGTAATTAATTTTTTTAATTCATGAACTAGCAGAAAATTTATTAAATTAACTATTAACTACATTCACCTTGTAAATTACTGTATAAAACTTGTTGACAATGCACTGACTTTAGAAAGATGTTAATGTACATAAATAGAGTGTAAATAAAATAGTGTTGATGTACCGAAATATGAACTGTATAAAAAGTATTGGTAATTGTA